TGCAGAGAGCCGCAAGAAGAGCGCCAAGGGTGGGACAGCTCCCCAGGCAGGACCTGCCTGCCCCGTCCCTAGTTTGGAACTTAACCCATTCTCTGCTCCAGCCCATCCCACACCCGCTCCTGCCCTGCTCCTGCCCTGCTCTCCCGGAGGCTCCAGGGGTCTGACTTCTCCTCTCCTTTCCCCCAGGCATGTACTCCTGCCCCTGCTATTACTATCCCAACCGGGCAGGCAGCTCAGACCGAGCCTCCTTTGTCATCGGCATTGACCTGCGGTCTGGGGCCATGACACCTGATCATTGGATCAAGAGGGGCACTGCTCTACTCATGAGCCTGGACAGCTGAGACCTCCTCCTCTTCTCCGCTTGAGAGAGAGGGTCAGGGACTCCAGGAGCTAAGACAGATGTTGCACCTAGGACTGAGGCCGGACCTCACTCAGACTTTGACCTTGGCCGAATTTGTGTGATGTGGCCCTGGAGATACCTAGTTGTGTTAGCCATAAAAGTGAAAGAGTTGTATTGGAGCTCAGTGCTGTAAAACACCCGCGACAACAAGCCTTAAGTCTCTCAATGCAATGGTGAGGGTCTGGGGAGGGAGGAAGCCCAGGCCTCACGGAGGACAGAGCTACTGCGGAGCTGCTACTGGACGGGGAAAGAAGCGAGGGAGGTGGGGCGGCCTGGAGCGGAACGGAGGCGTGGCCCTGAACGAATGGGCAGGGCGGAGCCGCCTGAAGAGGCTGTGGCTTAAGTCTCCGGGCAGGACTTCAGTGGGTGGGGCGGGGCTTACCTTAGAAGGGCGCGTGATCCAAATGAGTAGGGATTTGTCAGGCAGGGATCAGGGCTGAACCCCGTACACTGCACCCTGAGGCCCGCACCCTGAAGCCCGCACCCCGCACCCGGCATCCTAGCCGGCACCCGCCCTGAGGCGAGCGGGACCGGCAGAAGACGGGGCGGAGCCGGAGAGGGGGACTAGAGCGCGAGGAGGGGCGGGACCACAAGGGGGCGGGGCTGGGGAGCGGGGGTGCGGGTGTTTGTGTTGGAAAATCCAACTGCGCCACTGGGCGGAGCGGCCCCCCCAGCCCCGGCCTGGGAGAAGGGGGGGCCGCTCGACCCCCTGGGATACCTTGGGGAGCCTGAACACCTGGGACCCCCCCCAGAACCAGGTAACGGGGAGCCGCGAGGACGTCTGTAAAGAACCCCCACCTCTAACTGACTTTTTTCTTTTAGGTTCCCCCCAGGGCAACATGCCAGCCCCGTAGCACTGCCCACCCCACCCACTGTGGTCTGTTGTACCCCACTGCTGGGGTGGTGGTTCCAATGAGACAGGGCACACCAAACTCCATCTGGTAAGTCCTGTCTGAGTGACCCTCTCTCCTCAGGGCTCACCTCGCTCCCATTGGTTCCGGCCAGGCTGTTACTGAGGCGGAGACACGGGTGATGATTGGCTTTCTGGGGAGAGAGGAAGTCCTGTGATTGGCCAGATCTCTGGAGCTTGCCGACGCGGTGTGAGGACGCTCCCACGGAGGCCGGGTAAGCGGCCGCTGCGTTTTGGGTCGGCCCAGCAGCTCGTCTCACTCCTTTTCCTTCTCTCTAGAATTGGCTGTGAAAGGACTGAGGCAGCCATCTGGGGGTAGCGGGCACTCTTATCAGAGCGGCTGGAGCCGGACCATCGTCCCAGAGAGCTGGGGCAGGGGGCCGTGCCCAATCTCCAGGGCTCCTGGGGCCACTGCTGACCTGGTAAGGGAAACTCTGGGGCCGAGCTGGCTGGAAGTAAGAGCATAATTTCTTATCCCCAACTCAGGCTGGATGCATCGGGCAGTGGACCCTCCAGGGGCCCGCGCTGCACGGGAAGCCTTTGCCCTTGGGGGCCTGAGCTGTGCTGGGGCCTGGAGCTCCTGCCCGCCTCATCCCCCTCCTCGTAGCGCATGGCTGCCTGGAGGCAGGTGAGAAGTTGGGGCCCTCTGTCTCCAGGCACTGCCGTATATAACAGACTCCTTCTCTCTCCAGATGCTCAGCCAGCATTGGGCAGCCCCCGCTTCCTGCTCCCCTACCCCCTTCACATGGCAGTAGTTCTGGGCACCCCAGCAAACCATATTATGCTCCAGGGTGAGTGGATATTTGAAGGTTCTGGGAGTGGGCCACCCACACCCCCACCCCTTCTGCTCTGTAGGGCGCCCACTCCAAGACCCCTCCATGGGAAGCTGGAATCCCTGCATGGCTGTGTGCAGGCATTGCTCCGGGAGCCAGCCCAGCCAGGGCTTTGGGAACAGCTTGGGCAACTGTACGAGTCAGAGCACGATAGTGAGGAGGCCACACGCTGCTACCACAGCGCCCTTCGATACGGAGGAAGCTTCGCTGAGCTGGGGCCCCGCATTGGCCGACTGCAGCAGGTAGGAGAAGGCAGGGCGTGGGGGACGGGATTTCTGCCCCTGCCCCGTGTCCCCCCACCCCCAGGCCCAGCTCTGGAACTTTCATACTGGCTCCTGCCAGCACCGAGCCAAGGTCCTGCCCCCACTGGAGCAAGTGTGGAACTTGCTACACCTTGAGGTGAGGCTGGCACTGGGTGGGTTAGGGAGGAGTGCCATTTTCTCTTCTCTCTTTTTGTTCTCAGCACAAACGGAACTATGGAGCCAAGCGGGGAGGTCCCCCGGTGAAGCGAGCTGCTGAACCCCCAGTGGTGCAGCCTGTGCCTCCTGCAGCACTCTCAGGCCCCTCAGGGGAGGAGGGCCTCAGCCCTGGAGGCAAGCGAAGGAGAGGCTGCAACTCTGAACAGGTGTGGGTATAGGGGGGCCAGCAGGCAGTAAGGAATGGGATTCTCACACTCTCTTCTCTCCTAGACTGGCCTTCCCCCAGGGCTGCCACTGCCTCCACCACCATTACCACCACCACCACCACCACCACCACCACCACCACCACCCCTGCCTGGCCTGGCTACCAGCCCCCCATTTCAGCTAACCAAGCCAGGGCTGTGGAGTACCCTGCATGGAGATGCCTGGGGCCCAGAGCGCAAGGGTTCAGCACCCCCAGAGCGCCAGGTGAGCCCCTGCCTGTTGCCTTTCACCTCTCACCTCATCCTGCATCCCTGTTTATCTCCTATAGGAGCAGCGGCACTCGCTGCCTCACCCATATCCATACCCAGCTCCAGCGTACACCGCGCACCCCCCTGGCCACCGGCTGGTCCCGGCTGCTCCCCCAGGCCCAGGCCCCCGCCCCCCAGGAGCAGAGAGCCATGGCTGCCTGCCTGCCACCCGTCCCCCCGGAAGTGACCTTAGAGAGAGCAGAGTTCAGAGGTCGCGGATGGACTCCAGCGTTTCACCAGCAGCAACCACCGCCTGCGTGCCTTACGCCCCTTCCCGGCCCCCTGGCCTCCCCGGCACCACCACCAGCAGCAGCAGTAGCAGCAGCAGCAACACTGGTCTCCGGGGCGTGGAGCCGAACCCAGGCATTGTGAGTGACAACTGAGGGTGGAGGGGGGGATGAATGCTCCTACCACCTGCTTCTACACTTGCAGCCCGGCGCTGACCATTACCAAACTCCCGCGCTGGAGGTCTCTCACCATGGCCGCCTGGGGCCCTCGGCACACAGCAGTCGGAAACCGTTCTTGGGGGCTCCCGCTGCCACTCCCCACCTATCCCTGCCACCTGGACCTTCCTCACCCCCTCCACCCCCCTGTCCCCGCCTCTTACGCCCCCCACCACCCCCTGCCTGGTTGAAGGGTCCGGCCTGCCGGGCAGCCCGAGAGGATGGAGAGATCTTAGAAGAGCTCTTCTTTGGGACTGAGGGACCCCCCCGCCCTGCCCCACCACCCCTCCCCCATCGCGAGGGCTTCTTGGGGCCTCCGGCCTCCCGCTTTTCTGTGGGCACTCAGGATTCTCACACCCCTCCCACTCCCCCAACCCCAACCACCAGCAGTAGCAACAGCAACAGTGGCAGCCACAGCAGCAGCCCTGCTGGGCCTGTGTCCTTTCCCCCACCACCCTATCTGGCCAGAAGTATAGACCCCCTTCCCCGGCCTCCCAGCCCAGCACAGAACCCCCAGGACCCACCTCTTGTACCCCTGACTCTTGCCCTGCCTCCAGCCCCTCCTTCCTCCTGCCACCAAAATACCTCAGGAAGCTTCAGGCGCCCGGAGAGCCCCCGGCCCAGGGTCTCCTTCCCAAAGACCCCCGAGGTGGGGCCGGGGCCACCCCCAGGCCCCCTGAGTAAAGCCCCCCAGCCTGTGCCGCCCGGGGTTGGGGAGCTGCCTGCCCGAGGCCCTCGACTCTTTGATTTTCCCCCCACTCCGCTGGAGGACCAGTTTGAGGAGCCAGCCGAATTCAAGATCCTACCTGATGGGCTGGCCAACATCATGAAGATGCTGGACGAATCCATTCGCAAGGAAGAGGAACAGCAACAACACGAAGCAGGCGTGGCCCCCCAACCCCCGCTGAAGGAGCCCTTTGCATCTCTGCAGTCTCCTTTCCCCACCGACACAGCCCCCACCACTACTGCTCCTGCTGTCGCCGTCACCACCACCACCACCACCACCACCACCACCACGGCCACCCAGGAAGAGGAGAAGAAGCCACCACCAGCCCTACCACCACCACCGCCTCTAGCCAAGTTCCCTCCACCCTCTCAGCCACAGCCACCACCACCCCCACCCCCCAGCCCGGCCAGCCTGCTCAAATCCTTGGCCTCCGTGCTGGAGGGACAAAAGTACTGTTATCGGGGGACTGGAGCAGCTGTTTCCACCCGGCCTGGGCCCTTGCCCACCACTCAGTATTCCCCTGGCCCCCCATCAGGTGCTACCGCCCTGCCGCCCACCTCAGCGGCCCCTAGCGCCCAGGGCTCCCCACAGCCCTCTGCTTCCTCGTCATCTCAGTTCTCTACCTCAGGCGGGCCCTGGGCCCGGGAGCGCAGGGCGGGCGAAGAGCCAGTCCCGGGCCCCATGACCCCCACCCAACCGCCCCCACCCCTATCTCTGCCCCCTGCTCGCTCTGAGTCTGAGGTGCTAGAAGAGATCAGCCGGGCTTGCGAGACCCTTGTGGAGCGGGTGGGCCGGAGTGCCACTGACCCAGCCGACCCAGTGGACACAGCAGAGCCAGCGGACAGTGGGACTGAGCGACTGCTGCCCCCCGCACAGGCCAAGGAGGAGGCTGGCGGGGTGGCGGCAGTGTCAGGCAGCTGTAAGCGGCGACAGAAGGAGCATCAGAAGGAGCATCGGCGGCACAGGCGGGCCTGTAAGGACAGTGTGGGTCGTCGGCCCCGTGAGGGCAGGGCAAAGGCCAAGGCCAAGGTCCCCAAAGAAAAGAGCCGCCGGGTGCTGGGGAACCTGGACCTGCAGAGCGAGGAGATCCAGGGTCGTGAGAAGTCCCGGCCCGATCTTGGCGGGGCCTCCAAGGCCAAGCCACCCACAGCTCCAGCCCCTCCATCAGCTCCTGCACCTTCTGCCCAGCCCACACCCCCGTCAGCCTCTGTCCCTGGAAAGAAGGCTCGGGAGGAAGCCCCAGGGCCACCGGGTGTCAGCCGGGCCGACATGCTGAAGCTGCGCTCACTTAGTGAGGGGCCCCCCAAGGAGCTGAAGATCCGGCTCATCAAGGTAGAGAGTGGTGACAAGGAGACCTTTATCGCCTCTGAGGTGGAAGAGCGGCGGCTGCGCATGGCAGACCTCACCATCAGCCACTGTGCTGCTGACGTCGTGCGCGCCAGCAGGTGAGTCGGCTGCCTGCTTGCTTGTCCCGGAGGTTTCTGTCTTCATTCCACTGTCCTCCCGCAGGAATGCCAAGGTGAAAGGGAAGTTTCGAGAGTCCTACCTTTCCCCTGCCCAGTCTGTGAAACCGAAGATCAACACTGAGGAGAAGCTGCCCCGGGAAAAACTCAACCCCCCTACACCCAGCATCTATGTATGTGTGCCACTTGGCCTCAGAACCACCCCCTCTGACCCCAGCTCTCCTGGTCATGTCTCAGCTGGAGAGCAAACGGGATGCCTTCTCACCTGTCCTGCTGCAGTTCTGTACAGACCCTCGAAATCCCATCACAGTGATCCGGGGCCTGGCGGGCTCCCTGCGGCTCAGTGAGTATGGGGGGCAGAAAGTGTTAGGGAGGGCCCCGACACCCTGCTCGGCCCTCCCTTCCAGACTTGGGCCTCTTCTCCACCAAGACCCTGGTGGAAGCGAGTGGCGAACACACCGTGGAAGTTCGCACCCAGGTGCAGCAGCCCTCAGATGAGAACTGGGATCTGACAGGCACTCGGCAGATCTGGCCTTGTGAGAGCTCCCGTTCCCACACCACCATTGCCAAGTACGCACAGTACCAGGCCTCATCCTTCCAGGAGTCTCTGCAGGTGAGATGAGAACGTGGCCAGAGGCAGGTCCTGACCCAGGCCTGCCTACCCTCTGGCTGAACAGGAGGAGAAGGAGAGTGAGGATGAGGAGTCAGAGGAGCCAGACAGCACCACTGGAACCCCTCCTAGGTACTGTGCAGGTGTGCCCCTTCTGTTCCTGCTCTCCACCAACCTGTGCTCTTCGCCCCAGCAGCAGCGCACCAGACCCGAAGAACCATCACATCATCAAGTTTGGCACCAACATCGACTTGTCTGATGCTAAGCGGTCAGTGGGGCTGAGGCCAGGGAAGTTGGGGCGTGTAGCCTCTCGTCGCACTTCCGCACCGCAGGTGGAAGCCCCAGCTGCAGGAGCTGCTGAAGCTGCCCGCCTTCATGCGGGTAACATCCACGGGCAACATGCTGAGCCACGTGGGCCACACCATCCTGGGCATGAACACGGTGCAGCTGTACATGAAGGTGCCCGGCAGCCGAACGCCAGGTGCGCTCCACGCCTGTGCGCGCTGATGCTGGCCAGCCATGCCGTTCTCTGTCGACCCCTGCAGGCCACCAGGAGAATAACAACTTCTGCTCCGTCAACATCAACATTGGCCCAGGCGACTGCGAGTGGTTCGCGGTGCACGAGCACTACTGGGAGACCATCAGCGCTTTCTGTGATCGGTGCGTGCCGTCCTGCGCAAGTCAGACTGCCGCAGTTCCCACCTGACCTGTGGCCACCCCGCAGGCACGGCGTGGACTACTTGACGGGTTCCTGGTGGCCAATCCTGGATGATCTCTATGCATCCAATATTCCTGTGTACCGCTTCGTGCAGCGACCCGGAGACCTCGTGTGGATTAATGCGGGGACTGTGCACTGGGTGCAGGCCACCGGCTGGTGCAACAACATTGCCTGGAACGTGGGGCCCCTCACCGGTGAGAGGGTGGGGCAGGTGTTGGCGTGGTGTAGAGTCCTGTTGTGATCGCCTTTGGCCCGCAGCCTATCAGTACCAGCTGGCCCTGGAACGATACGAGTGGAATGAGGTGAAGAACGTCAAATCCATCGTGCCCATGATTCACGTGTCATGGAACGTGGCTCGCACGGTCAAAATCAGCGACCCCGACTTGTTCAAGATGATCAAGTGAGGACCCTATTTGGGTGGGAGCCCACCTCGGTGGTCTCAACACAACCCCACTGCTCCCCAGGTTCTGCCTGCTGCAGTCCATGAAGCACTGCCAGGTGCAACGCGAGAGCCTGGTGCGGGCAGGGAAGAAAATCGCTTACCAGGGCCGTGTCAAGGACGAGCCAGCCTACTACTGCAACGAGTGCGATGTGAGTGGGCCGGCTCTGCTGCTCTCCCTGAGTCCCCCTGACTGCACTGTCCTCCCTGCCCCAGGTGGAGGTGTTTAACATCCTGTTCGTGACAAGTGAGAATGGCAGCCGCAACACGTACCTGGTACACTGCGAGGGCTGTGCCCGGCGCCGCAGCGCAGGCCTGCAGGGCGTGGTGGTGCTGGAGCAGTACCGCACTGAGGAGCTGGCTCAGGCCTACGACGCCTTCACGCTGGTGAGGGCCCGGCGGGCGCGCGGGCAGCGGAGTCCCTGAGCCCCCGCCGGCTTTCTCCCCCCAGGCCCCAGCCAGCACGTCGCGATGAGGCCGGACGCCCCGCCCGCCTGCCTGCCCGCGCAAGGCGCCGCGGGGCCACCAGCACATGCCTGGGCTGGACCTAGGTCCCGCCTGTGGCCGAGAAGGGGGTCGGGCCCAGCCCTTCCACCCCATTGGCAGCTCCCCTCACTTAATTTATTAAGAAAAACTTTTTTTTTTTTTTTAGCAAATATGAGGAAAAAAGGAAAAAAAATGGGAGACGGGGGAGGGGGCTGGCAGCCCCTCGCCCACCAGCGCCTCCCCTCACCGACTTTGGCCTTTTTAGCAACAGACACAAGGACCAGGCTCCGGCGGCGGCGGGGGTCACATACGGGTTCCCTCACCCTGCCAGCCGCCCGCCCGCCCGGCGCAGATGCACGCGGCTCGTGTATGTACATAGACGTTACGGCAGCCGAGGTTTTTAATGAGATTCTTTCTATGGGCTTTACCCCTCCCCCGGAACCTCCTTTTTTACTTCCAATGCTAGCTGTGACCCCTGTACATGTCTCTTTATTCACTTGGTTATGATTTGTATTTTTTGTTCTTTTCTTGTTTTTTTGTTTTTAATTTATAACAGTCCCACTCACCTCTATTTATTCATTTTTGGGAAAACCCGACCTCCCACACCCCCAAGCCATCCTGCCCGCCCCTCCAGGGACCGCCCGTCGCCGGGCTCTCCCCGCGCCCCAGTGTGTGTCCGGGCCCGGCCCGACCGTCTCCACCCGTCCGCCCGCGGCTCCAGCCGGGTTCTCATGGTGCTCAAACCCGCTCCCCTCCCCTACGTCCTGCACTTTCTCGGACCAGTCCCCCCACTCCCGACCCGACCCCAGCCCCACCTGAGGGTGAGCAACTCCTGTACTGTAGGGGAAGAAGTGGGAACTGAAATGGTATTTTGTAAAAAAAATAAATAAAATAAAAAAATTAAAGGTTTTAAAGAAAGAACTATGAGGAAAAGGAACCCCGTCCTTCCCAGCCCCGGCCAACTTTAAAAAACACAGACCTTCACCCCCACCCCCTTTTCTTTTTAAGTGTGAAACAACCCAGGGCCAGGGCCTCACTGGGGCAGGGACACCCCGGGGTGAGTTTCTCTGGGGCTTTATTTTCGTTTTGTTGGTTGTTTTTTCTCCACGCTGGGGCTGCGGAGGGGTGGGGGGTTTACAGTCCCGCACCCTCGCACTGCACTGTCTCTCTGCCCCAGGGGCAGAGGGGTCTTCCCAACCCTACCCCTATTTTCGGTGATTTTTGTGTGAGAATATTAATATTAAAAATAAACGGAGAAAAAAAATCCTGTTTCGCTAACGGCTGGTGGTAGCAGGT